CGGCACGCTCCGCCTCCCGGGTTCACGCCATTCTCCTGCCTCAGCTTCCCGAGTAGCTGGGACTACAGGGGCCCGCCACCACGCCCGGCTAACTTTTTGTGTTTTTAGTAGAGACGGGGTTTCACCGTGTTAGCCAGGATGGTCTCGATCTCCTGACCTTGTGATCTGCCCGCCTCGGCCTCCCAAAGTGCTGGGATTACAGGCGTGAGCCACCGCGCCCGGCGGCGAAACACGATATTGTACTAACATCTTAATTTTGTTATAAAATCTCACAAACCCCCTGACATAGTCTCAGAGATCTGTAGGGCCGAGGTTACATTTGGAGAACCCGTACTCTAGGGCCAAATCCATTCTTCTTGCCCTGGCTCACTTGTCCCCCCCACCGCCCCGCGCTGGAGCCACTGCCTAGTTCTTCAGCCCTAGATGGTGCTCGCCAGACCTCCTCTCAATGCTCATCACACACAGGGCTATTCCTTTCCTCCAATGAACCAAACGCCTCCCGCCCACCTCCAGGTCCCAGTCCTCTGTTCCCTTTGCCTGGTCCACCCTTGCCCTCCCTGGGTCGCAGACGAGGTCGGCCTCGTCATTCCCCGCAGACCGCCGCGCGTCCCTCTTGTGCGGTTCACCACAGTTGTATTTAAGTGATCGTGTGAGTCGTCGTTAAATGCCTGTCTCCCCGCGGATCATGGGCTCCTCGAGGACAGGGACTGGCCTGTCTGTCCACTGCTGTAACCCCGCGCCGGCATAGGGACCTAAGGCCCACTGGAGGGCGCTCATCAAGTAGCTGCTGGATGTTGACGAAGGAAGCGGCGGCGCAGCTCAGGGATCTCCGAGTCAGGACGGTCGGCCAGACCCACGGGGTAACGGGTCTAATCGTGTAGGAATAAAGCTGTATTCCAGTGCTTCCAAACGGTTCTCTCATTCCAACCCCTTTCCAAGCTCAATGAATATTCCAATCACCTCTGGTCCCTTCCAGTGACCCTGAACCGCTCAGAGAACGCCCCGTCGACACCGTTCGGGGCGGGCGCCACTACTGGCGCATGAGATGCGCTCAAGCAGAGGGTACTCCACCAGCGAGGATACACCGAGCCGACGGGGATCTCGGTCTCGGCGCCGGAAGCCTCTGAGAGCCGAATCTGGAACCGGATGTGGCTGCTTCCTGCCCCGCCCCCTGCCGAGGGGGCGGGAATCGAGGGCCCTTCGGAAAACCCGGCCGGGATTTCGGTCAGCTACATTCGTGGGTTGTGGTAGGGAGGGAATGTCAAATTCTGCTCCTGCCTTCCCCCAGGGGCTGGAGACTGGAATCTTTATTCCAGTTCATTGCGGGTCGACGTGGTCTCCAGAATCCCCGAGTGTAGAGGCGGAGGACAGTGGAGCTGGGGACTCGGGCGCCTGGGTCCTGGTCCCTGAGCGTCCAGCGCTCCCCTAGTCCGCGGCCCTGGCTCCTGTCCTCACTTCCTTCCCCTTTTGGCTCCTGCTCTCGGAGCGGGCGGACGCGGGGGGGAGCGGAAAGGGCGGGAGGGCCCAGGAGCCCGGCGGGGGGGTTCAAGGGGGTACGGAAAAGCCGGGGAGGGGACTCGGTCCGGGGCCGGAGACCGACGGCAACAGCGGCTCAGGACCCACGCTGCCCCCACCCCTCCCGAGCAGGTCAGAGCCTGAGCACCCTGCGCGTCCCCGTACTCCACCCCCACCCCACCCCGTCTCTCCCCAGGCGCCCCCATGGCCCGACCCCGCTGATTCCTTCACTCGGCCATGCTCCCGCGGCCCCTGCGGCTGCTTTTGGACACGAGCCCCCCCGGGGGAGTCGTACTGAGCAGCTTCCGAAGCCGGGACCCCGAAGAGGGTGGGGGCCCAGGTGGCCTGGTCGTGGGCGGGGGGCAGGAGGAAGAGGAGGAGGAAGAAGAAGAGGTGAGACGCGGGTGGTGGGAGGTAGGGGGCGTACTGTCTGACTTCCCCTTCCTTGCTCCTCCAGGCCCCTGTGTCCGTCTGGGATGAGGAGGAGGATGGTGCCGTGTTTACCGTCACAAGCCGCCAATATCGACCTCTTGATCCCTTGGTGAGATCATGACTTTAGCTTCTCACCTCTGAAGGGTTAGCGATCATCTCTCTGTGTTCTCCAGGTCCCTATGCCTCCCCCACGTTCCTCCCGACGGCTCCGAGCTGGCACTCTGGAGGCCCTGGTCAGACACCTACTGGATACCCGGACATCAGGGACTGATGTGAGCTTCATGTCAGCCTTCCTGGCTACCCACCGGGCCTTCACCTCCACGCCTGCCTTGCTAGGGCTTATGGCTGACAGGTCAGAGTCATAAGGGACGCAGGGTAGTGGAGAATGGACAGATAGATCCTCTTCTCCCCCTCAGGCTGGAAGCCCTTGAATCTCATCCTACCGACGAACTAGAGAGGACAACAGAGTGAGTGACCCCTGGTTCTTAATCTCACAGTCCCTCTCACCCTTGGCTGATTCCCTTCTCCCAGGGTAGCCATCTCTGTACTGTCAACCTGGCTGGCCTCTCACCCTGAGGATTTTGGCTCTGAGGCCAAGGGTCAGCTTGACCGGCTTGAGAGCTTCTTACTTCAGACAGGGTATGCAGCAGGGAAGGGTGTTGGGGGGGGCAGCGCTGACCTCATCCGCAATCTCCGGTCCCGGGTGGACCCCCAGGCCCCCGACCTTCCTAAGCCCCTGGCCCTCCCCGGCGATCCCCCTGCTGACCCCACGGATGTCCTGGTGTTCCTCGCTGACCACTTGGCCGAACAGCTGACCCTGCTAGATGCGGTGAGACCCTGACCTCTGGCCCCTATGCCCCCATGAACTTTAACCTCTGACCTCTACCCTGCAGGAACTTTTTCTCAATTTGATCCCCTCTCAGTGCCTGGGAGGCCTGTGGGGTCACAGAGACCGGCCAGGACATTCTCACCTCTGCCCATCTGTCCGAGCTACTGTCACACAGTTTAACAAGGTGGCAGGGGCAGTGGTTAGTTCTGTCCTGGGGGCTACTTCCACTGGAGAGGGACCTGGGGAGGTGACCATACGGCCACTCCGTCCCCCACAGAGGGCCCGGCTCCTGGAGAAGTGGATCCGCGTGGCAGAGGTGAGAGAGAAGATTGCCCTACGGTTTGTGGCATAGCCTTAGCTCTCTTCTTTGACCCCCACAGGAGTGCCGGCTGCTCCGAAACTTCTCTTCAGTTTATGCCGTGGTGTCAGCCCTGCAGTCCAGCCCCATCCACAGGCTTCGGGCAGCCTGGGGGGAAGCAACCAGGTGCGGAGGCTGAGGCATTGGACTGGGGTGGGTGTCCTCAGGGCCACTTTTCTCCCTTCCCCAGGGACAGCCTCAGAGTCTTTTCCAGCCTCTGCCAGATTTTCTCCGAGGAGGATAATTATTCCCAGAGTCGGGAGCTGCTCGTGCAGGTGAGAGCCTGGTTTGTGGCATTCCCACCTCTCCCCCATGTCTCTTTTATTTTGTCACCACCAGGAGGTGAAGCTGCAGTCTCCTCTGGAGCCACACTCCAAGAAGGCCCCGAGGTCTGGCTCCCGGGGTGGGGTGAGTGACTAGCGGGGTGGTGGGCGTGGGGGGAACTTTCACCCCATCCCCATTTTCCTCGCAGAATGGATACATCAATTTTGACAAGCGGAGGAAGGTGAGCGGAGTGTCTGGGCTGGATGCTGGACTTTGGCTCCTGCAGTTTGAGGGCTCCTTCCCAGGAGTTTGCAGTCCTTTCTGAGTTGCGACGGCTCCAGAATGAATGTCGTGGCTATAACCTCCAACCTGACCATGATATCCAGAGGTGGCTACAGGGGCTCCGGCCACTGACAGAGGCTCAGAGGTGACTGGCGGGTGAGGTTGGGACTCCAGGGTCCTGAGCTCTGCCTATTGCCCCCCTAACCCAGCCATCGTGTATCCTGTGAGGTGGAGCCACCTGGTTCCAGTGACCCTCCTGCCCCACGGGTGCTTCGGCCAACATTGGTCATCTCGCAGTGGACAGAGTGAGAGATTCACTGGCTGGGGGGTGGTTTCTTCTCTGATCCTCCCAATCTCCTGCCACTGCAGGGTTTTGGGCTCTGTTGGGGTCCCTACCCCGCTTGTGTCCTGTGACCGGCCCAGTACTGGGGGAGATGAGGCGCCTACAACTCCTGCTCCTCTGCTGACTCGGCTGGCCCAGGTGAGCTCTGCTCCTGACTCTGACCTTGACGCCTTCATGCCAGTCCCATGTTGTTTGTTCCTAGCACATGAAGTGGCCATCTGTCTCGTCACTAGACTCTGCCTTGGAAAGCAGTCCATCCCTGCACAGTCCAGCTGACCCCAGCCACCTCTCCCCACCAGCCTCCTCCCCTAGGCCTTCTCGAGGTCACCGCCGCTCAGCCTCCTGTGGCTCCCCGCTGAGTGGGGGTGCAGAAGAGGCCTCCGGGGGGACTGGATATGGGGGAGAGGGATCTGGGCCAGGGGCCTCTGATTGCCGTATCATCCGAGTCCAGATGGAGTTGGGGGAAGATGGCAGTGTCTATAAGAGCATTTTGGTGAGGGAGCCTTGGGATGGAGTTGGGGTGAATTGATTGCTCTTTTGGTCTCCTGTTCTGCCAGGTGACAAGCCAGGACAAGGCTCCAAGTGTCATCAGTCGTGTCCTTAAGAAAAACAATCGTGACTCTGCAGTGGCTTCAGAGTATGAGCTGGTACAGCTGCTACCAGGGGAGCGAGGTCAGAGGCCATGAGGGAAAGGCAGACTCGGGGTGTGCTTTACATCCATCCCCTGAACCTTCAGAGCTGACTATCCCAGCCTCGGCTAATGTATTCTACGCCATGGATGGAGCTTCACACGATTTCCTCCTGCGGCAGCGGCGAAGGTCCTCTACTGCTACACCTGGCGTCACCAGTGGCCCGTCTGCCTCAGGAACTCCTCCGAGTGAGGGAGGAGGGGGCTCCTTTCCCAGGATCAAGGCCACAGGGAGGAAGATTGCACGGGCACTGTTCTGAGGAGGAAGCCCCGTTGGCTTACAGAAGTCATGGTGTTCATACCAGATGTGGGTAGCCATCCTGAATGGTGGCAATTATATCACATTGAGACAGAAATTCAGAAAGGGAGCCAGCCACCCTGGGGCAGTGAAGTGCCACTGGTTTACCAGACAGCTGAGAAATCCAGCCCTGTGGGAACTGGTGTCTTATAACCAAGTTGGATACCTGTGTATAGCTTCCCACCTTCCATGAGTGCAGCACACAGGTAGTGCTGGAAAAACGCATCAGTTTCTGATTCTTGGCCATATCCTAACATGCAAGGGCCAAGCAAAGGCTTCAAGGCTCTGAGCCCCAGGGCAGAGGGGAATGGCAAAATGTAGGTCCTCGCAGGAGCTCTTCTTCCCACTCTGGGGGTTTCTATCACTGTGACAACACTAAGATAATAAACCAAAACACTACCTGAATTCTACTCCCCTGTCCTTGCAGTACATATGAACTGGC